TTAGTAGAGATGGGGTTTCACCATGTTGGCCAGACTGCTCTCAAACTCCTGACTTCAGGTGATCTGTCCACCTCGGCCTCCCAAAGTGCTGGGATTACAAGGATGAACCACCGCGCCTGGCTCTGATTTTTTTTAATCATCTTTATTTTGAGGCAGGGTCTCACTCTGTCGCCCAGGCTGCAGTGCAGTGGCGCCATGAAGGCTCACGGCAGCCTCAACCTCCTGGACTCGAGCAATCTTCACACCTCAGCCTCCTGAGTAGCTGGAACCACACAACATGTACCACTGTGCCCAGCTAATCTTTATTTTTTGTAGAGACGGAGTCTCACCACGTTGCCCAGGCCTCAGCCTCTTAAAGTGCTAGGATTACAGGCATTGAGTGTGAAGTGTTGAACAGCGGCTCAGGGAGGCCAACCAGGGTCCAGCAAACCCCGTCCCTGCTGCCTCCATTGGTCCAGAGCTGGTACCCGCAGCCAGCATGACACTCACCCAGTCCCAGACATTGTGGGTCAACAGAGAGAAATTCAGATAGCTAAGAGAATGGAAGCGGACAAAGGAGGCACAGGAGGATTCCATGCCAGAGTCTGAATTGGTCACCCCCATTCAGGCTCTGCCTGAGGAAAGGAGAATGGGGTCCGGGCACAGTCAGCTGGATGGAGCGTCTGAAGACGGCTTGCACCAGAGCCCTCCGTGGCTGAAGGGAGAAGCTAGGGGGTGAGTCAGCCCCAGGGCTTGATGGAACAGACAGGAACTAGATGATCTAGGAAGGGAGAAATGAGGCTGAGCAGGAGACAGCCCAGGCTCCCTGGCTGCCACTACCTAATCTGTCCCCCTTCACACACATCCCACACACAGTGTTTAGACAGAGCAGCAGAGAAGAAACAGACATCCTGGATCCCACAGGGAGCAGGCTGGGGCTGGGAACAGGAGGTCTGTTTATTCCTGGAAGTCACATATCAGAAGGGTCCCACACCCACTTCTGTCCAGGCCCCAGGCTGAACTCTCCCAGAGCCTGTGACTTCTGCCCGACCAGATCCCGTGGTTCTGAGGACCGGCCCTGGAACCCTGCGTCCTTCCGACCCACCAGCTCCCTCGAGGATGGACTTGAGGCTGGATGCTTTCCTCTTCCCACTTTTTGTCCCAACAGAAGTCCCTGATCTCCAGGATCCCTGACTGGCTGTGCAGAGCTGGCACAGCCACACTCCACGGGCTTCCAGCCCTTCAGGCCCAGCTCTCCCGGAGAGCACCAGAGTCCCTTTGCTCCATTTACTTGCGCTCTTCAGCCAGCAAGTGTTTCCTAATGTCTCACCCCCAGTCCCAGCTTTCCTGCTGCAATTTCCGCCTGTTCCCTCCCATTTCAGGCCTTAAGGGAGTGTGGCTGGGCTTCTCTCCTCCCCCTCACTCCAAAGCCGCACTTGATACAAGGTGGAAATCAAAGCACCACTTCTGGCTTCCCAGCCTTGAACTTGCCCTTCCCTCTCAATGTATCTGGTTTCCTCAGCTTCCCTGTGCAGCAAGAGTGTCACTCCCCTCTTGCTTTTCCCAAGCTCCCCATGCGCCCCTCTCAGCAGATCTGTCTTAGAGGGGCCAGGTGCAGAGAAAGGCAGAAATCCTAATAATGTTCCCAGCGATCGCTGCCTGTCGCGGAGTGCTGAAGGGCCAAGTGTTGATCTGAGTCCTCATCACACGGGACTTCATTTAGTCTCACGATAGGTGAGTACAACTATGGGCCCCATTTGACAGATGTGCCCTCCAGCTGCTTCTCTCCTCCCTCCAGCTCCCAGGAAGGACCCTGTTGCTAGTGTGGAGCAAAGACGAGTCAAGTTTATGGGCTGGAAGTCCTACCCGGAGGCTGCTCACTGAGCTGTGATGGCTACAAGGACAGATGGGGGGAAGGGTGCAGGGTGCCCGAGACCTGGCCCGCTGGAGCCTGTCACCTAATGGCTGGCTGGAAGACCACTACACACCAGCCAGCCCTGGTCCATTCTCTCATTTAGAGGCCTCCCCGGTGGAGGCAGGGATACACAAAATGCTTTGGGGCTGGATGGGCCCGCCTTTCAGTCTAAACAAGAGACCTCAACACAGCTGCCCAGAAAAGGCAGATACCAGAAATGGATAAAGCTGGCTGGGTGGGGACTGTCCGAAGGGCAGCCAGCAGTGAGCTCCGGCTGGTTGCTACCACACAGGACATATGTGTTGCCAGACCTGAATTTTCAATAGAAACCAAAGATAGTTTTTTATATAAATGTTTAATTGGCAATTAATTGAAAAATTCTGTGTATCAGCGAACATGATACAGCCCACAGCCTGCGGGTCTGCGCCCCTGGATTAACATGCTGCCCTGCCAGGAGGACACGACCTGCAGCCCCATCCTAACTCTGGCCACCCCATCCTGCAGGCATGCCGGCTGCCGCTCCAGGACTCCCCTGTCCCCAGGACCAAGATGACGCCCAACAGCACTGGCGAGGTGCCCAGCCCCATTCCCAAGGGGGCTTTGGGGCTCTCCCTGGCCCTGGCAAGCCTCATCATCACCGCGAACCTGCTCCTAGCCCTGGGCATCGCCTGGGACCGCCGCCTGCGCAGCCCACCTGCTGGCTGCTTCTTCCTGAGCCTACTGCTGGCTGGGCTGCTCACGGGTCTGGCATTGCCCACATTGCCAGGGCTGTGGAACCAGAGTCGCCGGGGTTACTGGTCCTGCCTCCTCGTCTACTTGGCTCCCAACTTCTCCTTCCTCTCCCTGCTTGCCAACCTCTTGCTGGTGCACGGGGAGCGCTACATGGCAGTCCTGAGGCCACTCCAGCCCCCTGGGAGCATTCGGCTGGCCCTGCTCCTCACCTGGGCTGGTCCCCTGCTCTTTGCCAGTCTGCCCGCTCTGGGGTGGAACCACTGGACCCCTGGTGCCAACTGCAGCTCCCAGGCTATCTTCCCAGCCCCCTACCTGTACCTCGAAGTCTATGGGCTCCTGCTGCCCGCCGTGGGTGCTGCTGCCTTCCTCTCTGTCCGCGTGCTGGCCACTGCCCACCGCCAGCTGCAGGACATCTGCCGGCTGGAGCGGGCAGTGTGCCGCGATGAGCCCTCCGCCCTGGCCCGGGCCCTTACCTGGAGGCAGGCAAGGGCACAGGCTGGAGCCATGCTGCTCTTCGGGCTGTGCTGGGGGCCCTACGTGGCCACACTGCTCCTCTCAGTCCTGGCCTATGAGCAGCGCCCGCCACTGGGGCCTGGGACACTGTTGTCCCTCCTCTCCCTAGGAAGTGCCAGTGCAGCGGCAGTGCCCGTAGCCATGGGGCTGGGCGATCAGCGCTACACAGCCCCCTGGAGGGCAGCCGCCCAAAGGTGCCTGCAGGGGCTGTGGGGAAGAGCCTCCCGGGACAGTCCCGGCCCCAGCATTGCCTACCACCCAAGCAGCCAAAGCAGTGTCGACCTGGACTTGAACTAAAGGAAGGGCCTCTGCTGACTCCTACCAGAGCATCCGTCCAGCTCAGCCATCCAGCCTGTCTCTACCGGGCCCCACTTCTCTGGATCAGAGACCCTGCCTCTGTTTGACCCCGCACTGACTGAATAAAGCTCCTCTGGCCGTTTATGATTATCTCATTCCATATCTCAGGGCGAGGC